TGCCAGACATGCCATGGATATACGTAGAGAAAACACCGGAGGCAACATACCAAAATATTAAATGTAATTGACTCTACGAGGTAAAACTGAGTTTTATGTTCCCCTATTTCCTATTTATGCAATAGATTTAAAAAGTATTTTTACGACTAATTATACAATTCAAAAATTGCCTGTGTTGAAAAGCATGAAAGTACATGAAATTGTACTACCCTGGAAACCCCAGGAAGTGTTTAGTTTGGAAAGCCAGGGCCACCTGCTAGTGGGTGAGTCATGGGCACAGGCTCGCACCTGCCACCGCAGACGCCACACAGGCTGCTGAGCCTTTCCAAGCGAAATGCCCCACGTGCGCCAACGGCCACCTCGGCCGTCGCCCCACGCTTGGCCCGCAGCCAGAGGAAGCCCAGCAACTTCTGCTCTTTCTTAATTTCTAGAAAAGAGTGAAGAGAGGCCTTTTCAAAGTTCGCAGGATCGGGCCTTTTTGTGCTCCACTTTGGAACAAATCGGAAGCTAGGGCCTTCCAGGTGCGCCACCGCCGTCCCGGGACCGCCGCGGCCGCAAGCGTCCGCACTGCGGCCGGGGTGCGCGGCCTGAGAAAGGCCCGGGCAACGACGCTCCGGGGGCTTGCCGGAGCCCTCTTTGAAGTCTCCCGACGGGCTCCCAGCCTCTCATAAGGCAGCTAAGGCCGAACACCCCGGTGACCATAGGCCAGCCACGCGGTCGCCCGGGGACGCGCGTGCTCCGCAGGGACAAAGGGTCGGGAAACTTGAGCTCCGGCCAGTCCCAGAGAAACCCGGGCTGGTGGTCGCCATGGCAACGGAGTCCGACCCTCCGAGGCCTGCCGCCCTGGCGCGGCAGTGGCTTGAGTGACCCGGCCCGCTCTTGGCGGGGGCGCCCGCGCCCCGGCCCCGGCAGTCCCTCCCCGCCCCCAGGCCGCGGCCGCGGGAGCCGGCGACTGACCCTCGGCAGCTCCTGTAGTCACGTGGCGCTGGGAACCCGGCGGGGGGAGGTTGGGGACGGGCCTGGCAGTTGTGAACTCGAACCTGCCGCTGTCGCCGCGGCGGGGCGGGGAGCGAGAGTGGGCCGCGGAGGCCGGCCTTCGGGCTCCATGGACGGGCGCCGCGTCCCTGCACAGCCCGCCGCAGAGGTACGGCCGGGGCAGGGGCGCGGGGCCACCGCCCTCACTTCTGTTTTCTCTTCCCTCCCCACAGGTAAGGCTGGCCTCTCTGCAGTCAGAGGTCTGAGCTCTGCCATGGGGATAGGGGTGTCTTTATTACTGCAGTTTTCTCTAACACCTGGGGGCTACCGGAGTGTGGGCCGAAGCAGGCGCTGCAGCCGCGGAAGTATCCCCAGGAACATCCCCAAGAGGAGCTGGAAAAAGCCTCATCCCCAGCTCTGCAGTCTCCAGGGTAGAGTCTGGCCTTTGCTGTGCTCCCAAACCACGCCACAACAGGGGTGCACGGGCGTCCCCATCCCGGCGGAAGGAAATGGCCCTTTCTCATATCCTGGGGTCTTCCCTGTGCACAGTCTGACACTGGGAATGAGTGACCTTTGTGTTCCCTGAGAAGAGAGAGTGCGCTCTAGGGAATTTAGAAGGATGTGTCTGGAGCTTGTGAGCAGGCACAGAAGGGCCCTTAGGAGCCTAACTGCTTCCTTCCTCCTTCCGCGGAGGAGGCTCCTGTGCAGGAATCTGGGCTCCCCTGAGCTGTGGAAGAGCTGAACATGGGGCAGCCCCTGGCGAGGTTGGGGCAGGACCGGGCAGGGGACTGAGATTGCAGTCTCATCTTCCCTCCCCTTCTATTGCCCCAGTAATCTCCAGCACCCCGAGGGAGGCAGAGCCGGTGATCAGGCCCCGAGGGCAGCAGGCTGTGGGTGTTCCTTGGATTCAGGGAGAGCCTTCCTTCCTGCAATGTCCTAATTTGTGTGGGTGGAAGAGGGCAGGCGGGCAGAATGGGGGCACAGTCTGGGCAGGCGGTGGTCTGGCGTTAGACTGCCGGGAGTAGCACCCAGGGCTCTGCTCCTGTTCCCCGAGAAGGGCTGTTCTCACTTGTCCTCCAGCCTCCTACGGAGACTGCAGTTAGTGATGCTGAAAGTGCCTCCCCTGTGGGGCTAGGAATGAAAAGCTATAGACACCTTTTTCTCTGAGATCTTTGCAAACCCAGGCGCTTTAGAGGAAAGAACACTGGCCTGGGAGTTTAAAGACCTGTTCCCTAGTCTTGATTCTGCTGTTGGCTTACTGTGTCACCTTGGGCAGGTCTCGTCATCTTTGATGTCTCACAGTTGCTTCATCTGTTAAACAGGGAGCTCAGTGTCTGTTTGTCCAGCTTCTCAGAGTTGCTGTGCAGCTCGGATGTGGCATAGGAAACAGCAGACACAGGGAGAGGGCAGCATAAGGCACTGTAGGGAGCAGTGGCCACATTTTCTGGTGAGTCCTGTGGCAGGAATGTTTGTGCATTCTCTCTGGAGTGACTGTGCTTTTCCACCCTCAGCAGAGGAAGAACCGATGCTGGAACGTCGTTGCAGGGGCCCCCTGGCCATGGGCCTGGCCCAGCCCCGACTCCTTTCTGGGCCCTCCCAGGAGTCACCCCAGACCCTGGGGAAGGAGTCCCGCGGGCTGAGGCAACAAGGCACGTCAGTGGCCCAGTCTGGTGCCCAAGCCCCAGGCAGGGCCCATCGCTGTGCCCACTGTCGAAGGCACTTCCCTGGCTGGGTGGCTCTGTGGCTTCACACCCGCCGGTGCCAGGCCCGGCTGCCCTTGCCCTGCCCTGAGTGTGGCCGTCGCTTTCGCCATGCCCCCTTCTTAGCACTGCACCGCCAGGTCCATGCTGCTGCCACCCCAGACCTGGGCTTTGCCTGCCACCTCTGTGGGCAGAGCTTCCGAGGCTGGGTGGCCCTGGTTCTGCATCTGCGGGCCCATTCAGCTGCAAAGCGGCCCATCGCTTGTCCCAAATGCGAGAGACGCTTCTGGCGACGAAAGCAGCTTCGAGCTCATCTGCGGCGGTGCCACCCTCCCGCCCCGGAGGCCCGGCCCTTCATATGCGGCAACTGTGGCCGGAGCTTTGCCCAGTGGGACCAGCTAGTTGCCCACAAGCGGGTGCACGTAGCTGAGGCCCTGGAGGAGGCCGCAGCCAAGGCTCTGGGGCCCCGGCCCAGGGGCCGCCCCGCGGTGACCGCCCCCCGGCCCGGTGGAGATGCCGTCGACCGCCCCTTCCAGTGTGCCTGTTGTGGCAAGCGCTTCCGGCACAAGCCCAACTTGATCGCTCACCGCCGCGTGCACACGGGCGAGCGGCCCCACCAGTGCCCCGAGTGCGGGAAGCGCTTTACCAATAAGCCCTATCTGACTTCGCACCGGCGCATCCACACCGGCGAGAAGCCCTACCCGTGCAAAGAGTGCGGCCGCCGCTTCCGGCACAAACCCAACCTGCTGTCTCACAGCAAGATTCACAAGCGATCCGAGGGGTCGGCCCAGGCCGCCCCCGGCCCGGGGAGCCCCCAGCTGCCAGCCGGCCCCCAGGAGTCCGCGGCCGAGCCCACCCCGGCGGTACCTCTGAAACCGGCCCAGGAGCCGCCGCCAGGGGCCCCGCCAGAGCACCCGCAGGACCCGATCGAAGCCCCCCCCTCCCTCTACAGCTGCGACGACTGCGGCAGGAGCTTCCGGCTGGAGCGCTTCCTGCGGGCCCACCAGCGGCAGCACACCGGGGAGCGGCCCTTCACCTGCGCCGAGTGCGGGAAGAACTTCGGCAAGAAGACGCACCTGGTGGCGCACTCGCGCGTGCACTCCGGCGAGCGGCCCTTCGCCTGCGAGGAGTGCGGCCGCCGCTTCTCCCAGGGCAGCCATCTGGCGGCGCATCGGCGCGACCACGCCCCCGATCGGCCCTTCGTGTGTCCCGACTGCGGCAAGGCCTTCCGCCACAAACCCTACCTGGCGGCGCACCGGCGCATCCACACCGGCGAGAAGCCCTACGTCTGCCCCGACTGCGGCAAAGCCTTCAGCCAGAAGTCCAACCTGGTGTCGCACCGGCGCATCCACACGGGCGAGCGGCCCTACGCCTGTCCCGACTGCGACCGCAGCTTCAGCCAGAAGTCCAACCTCATCACCCACCGCAAGAGCCACATCCGGGACGGCGCCTTCTGCTGTGCCATCTGTGGCCAGACCTTCGACGACGAGGAGAGACTCCTGGCCCACCAGAAGAAGCACGATGTCTGAGACGGTGGGCGGGGCCGTGTTGGCTGAGAGAGGGCTGGGGTCCTTCGTGGTGGGAGTCGCAGTGGGCTGGGGGTGCCTGCCTAGTGCTGGAGTAGGGGACAATGGGAATCCTAGAGGGGATGGAAGACGCGGGGAGTGAGCTGGGTGGGCCCTGCTAGCGAGAGAGGTCAACCCCGGTGGCCAGGGAACCCACTTCCAAGCGCAGGGACGCCGGCCTCCAGCTGGTGTGTGCTAAGGCTCCGTCCTGACTGCCCTGTGCCCTGGAAAAGCAGCAATAGCATCCGCCCCTTAGAGCCCTCTGGCTAGAGGAGCCACCAGTGGAAAGGAAGACCCTCCATCCTCTGGTATTAACGCCTTAATGCCCCTGTCTTTTACTGTAAGTTACTTAAGATCATTTTTGGAAGCAGGCGTGGTAGAGTCCTGTAAATGAATGCTCTGGGCTAGATACAGCTTGGAGAACCTGCTGGCCTTGTTAGACAGCACTTGGGCCTTTGCCAGCAGCAAGAGGTGAAGCGAAGCCACTCTTACCTCTCCCTTCCCCTCCCACCTGCCCCCTGCGTAGGCACCCAGACTTGGAGAGACCCGTCTGCTGTTAATACTTCCATCCTCTTCCTTCCCAAAGAGCAGATCCCAAGGCATTTACTCCTTGGTCTGTCTCGCTTTATCTGTCGCCCCTCCCAGCGCTGAGAGCCTCCCCTGGCTGTCAGCAGCACTGTGTCCAGGCTCTTGTCTGAACACCGCAGCCCCTCCTTCGCTCCTTCCAGAGCTCAGCATGTCACGGCAAGGACTGCCGCATTGGTGATGGAGGGCCAGCTGAGGGGAAGTTGCTGGTGAGTTTCCTTTTCTCCATTTCTAGCATATGGACACCTGGCCTCTGCTTGAGCACTTAGGTGACAGGAACTTCCGCACCTCCTGAGGCCCTGGATGATTCTAATTGTTAGAAATTCTAATTGTTAGAAATCCTTCCTTATAATGAATGAATTCTGCTTTCCTATAATTTCTACCTATTGGGCCTTGTTCTGTTCTCTGGAACTAAACAGAACAACCATTTACCCCTCCTTTTCAAACTAGAGAATAAAGATTTGGTTTTAGAACTGGTGGCTGGGGAGTGTTACTTTTTCTGGGG